TGCAGTGGCCGTCATCATGGCTCACTGTAGCCTGGACCACTAGGGCTTAAGTGATCCATCCACCTCAGCCTCCTAAATAGCTAGGACCACAGGCATGTGCCACCACGCCAGCTAATATTTGTATTTTTAGTAGAGATGGTATCTTAAACTCCTGAGCTCAAGCGATCTGCCTGCCTCAGCCTCCCAAAGTGTTGGAATTATAGACGTGAGCCACTACCCCTGGCCCATTTGAAGTTACTTAAAAAAAAAATTACATATATATATATATATATATATATATATATATATATATATATATTTGCAAATCTGTGTGGTGATATTTGATATTTGGTGTCATGATAGTATCCCGTTCCCTAACAACCTTTCTCAAAATTTTAATGATTGATACACTTGCCTGAATCAATTATTTCATTCTGGGTTGCAAAATGGTGACTTTTCAACTCTCATTCCTTTTATTTCTTTCATTCCTTCTAGATTTATTACATGGAACTCTTTAAAAAAGAGCTTTCCCTTATCAATTACAGATGAACTATATACAGTTCTTCCTAAAAGGAAAGTTAAATGCTTAATTCTTTCCTTTTAAGAGTAAGGAGTTTATACAATGGTCACCTCTAACGTGGCAAGTTAGTTTTTTTCCTTTTCTTTTTTGAGTATCCCTGTAGATTACTATCTTCATCCTTTCTCTTTCCACCCATCCCTTTTTCCTCCTCTCCACTTCTTGATGCATGGCGACTGCTCCCTCTCCGCACTAACATCTGAACTTTCCAGCCAGTCCACTAGGGGCCACTGGTTTCCTTTCTGCCCCCACGCTCCCTCTCTATCGCAATTCGTCGCTTGCTAGCAGCCGTTGTCTCGCTGGTGCCTACGCTGTCAAAGGAGCCGCTCTAGGCTTTTGGGAGGCCGTCTGCATTGCGTGGGGAAGGCTTGGACGACGCAATCGCCTCGCCGGCCCCCGGGGTGGTTAGCGCTTCCGGGGTCGAAGGGTGCGCGGGGTTGAAAGCAGGCCGCTCCGCCCCGTCCCCCTCCCAGACCAGCAGAGGCAGCAGCCGGAGCAGCCGCAGCCTGCGCCCTCTCCCGCCCGCCCGCCCTCCGCCCGCCCGCCCGCCCTCCGCCGCCCTCCACCCGCCCCGGGGTCTCTTTCCCCCTTCCTCCTCCTCCTCCTCCACCCCCCCTTCCTCCTCCGCCCGCCCGCGGGGCCCCCCTCGCCTTCCCGCCCGCCCCTATTGTTCCGCCCCCGGCCTCCCGCCCTTCCCCTTCCCGCCCGCTCCCCTTTTCCCCTCAGTCGCCTCGCGCCTGCAGGTAAGCCTAAAAATTTCCCTTGCGCCCCCGGCCTCCTCTGATTTTGGTCATGTTTGCATTTTAGTTTTTGGCTTTCACCCCCAACCAGTGACCAAAGACTTGACCACTCAAAGTCCAGCTCCCCAGAACACTGCTCGACATGGACACCGGTGTGATTGAAGGTGGATTAAATGTCACTCTCACCATCCGGCTACTTATGCATGGAAAGGTATGCTCTAGCTTGGGAAATGGGGTCATAGTCCTCTTACTGACGTTAGTTTTCTCCATTGCAGGAAGTTGGCAGTATCATCGGAAAGGTAAGACAATTTCACTTCAACTTCAATTACCAGTTGGAGCTCATGCTTGACTTTTCCTTTACAGAAAGGAGAATCAGTTAAGAAGATGCGCGAGGAGGTAAGTTATGAAAGACTGAGATTGTTAACTTTTTAACTTCTTTTGGATCTTGTTTCCTATCTAGAGTGGTGCACGTATCAACATCTCAGAAGGGAATTGTCCTGAGAGAATTATCACTTTGGCTGGACCCACTAATGCCATCTTCAAAGCCTTTGCTATGATCATTGACAAACTGGAAGAGGTTTGTTGTCTCCCACTCCCTCATTCTTCATTTCTGCTTATTGTGGTGTTCTTTCTTTCTGTAGGACATAAGCAGCTCTATGACCAATAGCACAGCTGCCAGTAGACCCCCGGTCACCCTGAGGCTGGTGGTCCCTGCTAGTCAGTGTGGCTCTCTCATTGGAAAAGGTGGATGCAAGATCAAGGAAATACGAGAGGTTAGTGACTTTTGTCGTCCTTTTAGAAATGTTCTCTGATTTTGAATTTCTTTTTACTCCAAAGAGTACAGGGGCTCAGGTCCAGGTGGCAGGGGATATGCTACCCAACTCAACTGAGCGGGCCATCACTATTGCTGGCATTCCACAATCCATCATTGAGTGTGTCAAACAGATCTGCGTGGTCATGTTGGAGGTAAGCCCTCAGGCTCATGCTGAAAATGGGGGAACCTTATCTCTTTTTGTTTTTTTCCCCTCTGACTCTCTCCCAGTCCCCCCCGAAGGGCGTGACCATCCCGTACCGGCCCAAGCCGTCCAGCTCTCCGGTCATCTTTGCAGGTGGTCAGGTAAGAAAATTCTCATTTGTGGGCTAGAATGACCTGGAGACTGAAATCCTCTATTTATCCACAGGACAGGTACAGCACAGGCAGCGACAGTGCGAGCTTTCCCCACACCACCCCGTCCATGTGCCTCAACCCTGACCTGGAGGGACCACCTCTAGAGGTGAGAGGGGATGTTCAGTCTCCAAGGCTCACTTTTAATAGGAACTGTTTTCCTCCTTTTGTAGGCCTATACCATTCAAGGACAGTATGCCATTCCACAGCCAGATGTAAGTTTTGTTTTCACTTCTTGTTTTGAAAATCTAATGCCAACCTCCTGTTTCCTCCTTGCAGTTGACCAAGCTGCACCAGTTGGCAATGCAACAGTCTCATTTTCCCATGACGCATGGCAACACCGGATTCAGTGGTATGGATACCTCAGTGTTTATTTCTGTAAGGCACCAAACTCATTTTCACTTGTATCTTAACAGGCATTGAATCCAGCTCTCCAGAGGTGAAAGGCTATTGGGGTAATGATTAAAAAAAAAAAAATCTGTAGTATATTGAATTTGCTTGCTCTCTTCTGTCTTTTAGCAGGTTTGGATGCATCTGCTCAGACTACTTCTCATGAACTCACCATTCCAAACGATGTAAGTGTAGTTAGGTTGCATGGGATGAAAATTCGGTGTGCCTTGTTTTTCTTTCTCCCTTAAGTTGATTGGCTGCATAATCGGGCGTCAAGGCGCCAAAATCAATGAGATCCGTCAGATGTCTGGGGCGCAGATCAAAATTGCGAACCCAGTGGAAGGATCTACTGATAGGCAGGTTACCATCACTGGATCTGCTGCCAGCATTAGCCTGGCTCAATATCTAATCAATGTCAGGTAAGATTGCTCTACCTTTTGTCTTATTTATGAAACTAACTGAGTTCTTGTTTCTGTGTTACAGGCTTTCCTCGGAGACGGGTGGCATGGGGAGCAGCTAGAACAATGCAGATTCATCCATAATCCCTTTCTGCTGTTCACCACCACCCATGATCCATCTGTGTAGTTTCTGAACAGTCAGCGATTCCAGGTTTTAAATAGTTTGTAAATTTTCAGTTTCTACACACTTTATCATCCACTCGTGATTTTTTAATTAAAGCGTTTTAATTCCTTTCTCTGTTCAGCTGTTGATGCTGAGATCCATATTTAGTTTTATAAGCTTCTCCCTGGTTTTTTTTTTTTGGCTCATGAATTTTTCTGTTTGTCATGGAAATGTAAGAGTGGAATATTAATACATTTCAGTTTAGTTCTGTAATGTCAGGAATTTTTCAAAAAAATTAAAAGATGGACTGGAGCTTTTTCTTTGTGAATAGAAACTGGATGCCACAGTGATTCATGTGGGTTTTATTCCTCTTGTCTTGCTGTTATTTTTGTACCTTTTATCCCTCAAAGGACCCTTCTTGGGTTTTGAATGGAAGCCTTTATTCCGGTTAAGATGTTTTCTTCTATTTTACCACTTCCATCTTTTTTTGTGGCCCTCGATCCTATTTTTCCCTGACTCCATGCTTGGTTGGCCCTTATAAAACTTGTGCCCAAAAGATTGAGGATTAGACTTTCCGAGGACTTACCTGTCCTAGGGGAGTAGGCAAGCACTTCCACTAGGGAGGGGGTGGGGGAAAGGAATGACACATGACATACATGGCATACACATTAAGCAGTTGATCATATGTCTGACTGGGTTCCAGTTTCTTGGGAATGTTGGTCCCCTTGTTCAGGCTTGCATATTTTAAACTAAAAATTTCAGTCTATTGTTTTTAGTAACTTCATTTATAGTCCTCCATAACAAGTTAGAAGGATGTATCTGCTACCATTTATTCCTATAATTTTAGAAAGTTGGGGCTTGACATTATACTCATTTAGTGAGAGTAGATGCAAAAAAGTGGAGGGGCAGGAGAACTTCTCCAGACACCTCAGATAAAGTCCGGAGCCCAAGGCTTTATCTTAACCATGTATGGTACCCCATTCATTCATCAAGAAAACCCTCAACAGCTGGGCCTGCATGGAGTGTTATATTTCAAGGTTTTTCACAGGGGTTACAGTAGGACAGTCCCCACCCCAATCAGGCACCAGGATAAAAGCAGGGACTTAAACAGCACCCCGGTTCTTCAGCCTGAGCCATCACATGCTATCAGTCTCCTAACCTCCCCCTGGGCCTTAAGACAGGGCTTGGGCAGAGAAGATAAATGGTGGGACAAAAAAATGAGTTACATTGCCACCTGAGAAACCTCAGAGGGGAGGACCCAGCCTTAGCCTCCCTCCTCCCAAGTGCAAAATGTGTAAACAGAGTAAACGGAACAGAAAAGTGCAGTCTAAGTGGTTTTCTCTCCTGCCCCTCCCACCGCCCCTCCCCCCACCCCCTATTATTTGGGGATAAAGAATATAAAGACAACCCTGGCTTTTCTATTGCCTTGTTGCTTGCTGAATATAAGGAATGGGGTGGGGCAGGAAGGGGCTTGCCCTTAGCCACAGCTCTACGGCTGTGCCTCATTCATTTCCACAGCTGCCAGTGTCCCTAGAGTTTATCAGGTGAATTGGTCAGGGGATCAGTCTCCCTCGAGCCTGACTTACGGCTGGGACAGCCCCATCTTTCTGTTGATTATGTGGCGCATATATATATATATATGTATATATATATAATTTATATAAATATTTCTCTATGTACAAGGAATACGAGTGGCTTTCATGGAGGGAGG